GGGACCATCAGCCCCAGCTCGACTGCAGCCTCCCCGCCCCTCCGGGACCTAGACGTTCGGGCCCAGCTCAGCGCGTTCTGCGGCCCTGCTGTCCCAGAGACCACCGCCTCCAAGTACCTCGCGGCCACAACTTTCCCAGGACCTCCCACCCGCGGGAATCCTGAGGCCCTGACGTCAGCGAGACCCCTTCCGGCATCCAGAGGCCAGGACGTCCCCGTGACCTCCCCCAAAATGCTCGCAGCCCCGCCGTCCCCGGGACCCCCCGGGACACCCAGCGGCCCCGCTGTCTCCGGGACCCCCCCGGGCACCCTGCAGCTACGTCGTCCCTGGGACCCCTCCGGGCATCCCGCCGCCATGACGCCCTGGGACCCCGCGCGTCTACATCGCCGCGAGCCTCCGCCGCGGAGTAGACGACTTTCCGGAGGAATCGCCAGGCGCGAGGCCGGGCCTGCCCGGCCCTTCGCTCCGGAGTGTCCTCGCGGCAACGCCACTCCACGACATCCCTAGGCCGGCGACACGCCGCTCTCAAGCCTGTGGATGACCCAGCGCCAGAAAACCGGGTGGCCGTCATGAAGCCCTAGCCCAGCTCCGCAGCCCCTCACCTTATAGACGGCCACACAGGCTGAGGTGCAGCCCAGGTGAACTCCGATGGCCGCCATGAGGCAGCAGGGACGGCAGCGGCAGGAATGAGGGGGTCCCCCAACAGCAACAGCTACCGGCCGCCCAACGGCCCCATCAGGCACCGCGGAGCTTCACGTTCCCGCCAGCCCCCTGCGTCCGGTCGGCCGCTACAGCCTCCCGCGTCGCCGCCAATCAGCGTGAAGGTTCCGCCTTTCTTCACGCGCAGTCCGCGAGTAGCTTCAGCGCGTCTCTGCGCTCCGCGGAAACTGCACAGTGCGCACGCGCAACCGGGGAGGGACGGGAAAAGGCTCCTACACTCCGCCCCCTTCCTATCCCTTCCTTGAGAGCCAATGGAAACTCTGTGTTCAGTTGCGTCATTTGTCCTGGCAACTACTGGCAGATTCTTTCCAACCTCGAATTCTGCTCAGCTCGCTTTGGCAGCTTGGTGGGCGGTGGGCGCGGGTGGCGGAGGCGATTGAAGCTGCTGGCCCAGCATGTGGTGCGCGAGCCCAGTTGCTGTGGTGGCCTTTTGCGCCGGGCTTTTGGTCTCTCACCCGGTGCTGACGCAGGGCCAGGAGGCCGGGGGGCGGCCAGGGGCCGACTGTGAAGGTGAGCGGTGTGACAACTGCTTGCATGGCGGCTGCATGCAGACATATTTATTTGTTCCTTCCAGTATGTAAAGAATTCTTGAACCGATTCTACAAGTCACTGATAGACAGAGGAGTTAACTTTTCGCTGGACACTATAGAGAAAGAATTGATCAGTTTTTGCTTGGACACCAAAGGAAAAGAAAACCGCCTGGTATAGTAAATTTCACCTTTCATTTTCCCCATTGGAACACTCAATTCTCTTCATTTTCCTTCAGTGCTATTATCTAGGAGCCACAAAAGACGCAGCCACAAAGATCCTAAGTGAAGTCACTCGCCCAATGAGTGTGCATATGCCTGCAATGAAGATTTGTGAGAAGCTGAAGAAGTTGGATAGCCAGATCTGTGAGCTGAAATATGGTATAACACAGCCCCGTGTTTTTCCCAGTAGGTCCAATGGATTCCCAAACCTCTAAAGTTGTAATTGGCTTTTTTCCTTTTTGCCATTTAGAAAAAACACTGGACTTGGCATCAGTTGACCTGCGGAAGATGAGAGTGGCAGAGCTGAAGCAGATCCTGCATAGCTGGGGGGAGGAGTGCAGGGCCTGTGCAGAAAAAACTGACTATGTGAATCTCATTCAAGAGCTGGCCCCCAAGTATGCAGCGACACACCCCAAAACAGAGCTCTGATCTCCAATGCCAGCACATTTGTGACTTGTAATTAGAGAGAAAAGTGACTCTCTAGGATATGGACATGTTGATTAAGGATAACTGGGAATGCATCATATTTGGTCTCATGCTTTTTGTGTTGGTATTATTCCTCAGAATTTTGTTACGTGGGTTTATGAGTGAAACTAATACTACTGATAACTTACATTTGCAGTGTACCAAAAGCTAAAAGTTCCTTTCTCATAAGTTTCTTGGAATGACTATGCCAGTTTTCATTGCCTGTCTCCTAAAAGTGACCTACTGACAAATTGATGGAGTAAATTGATTCCAAGAAAGAAGAAGGCATTCAGAGACTCCTCTCTGGATGCAATTTTAAAATATATTGGACTAAAACAAAAGACACAACAGTCAGCTTATCTAATGCACAACTTCAATCCCAAATACAGAATCAAAAGTTTTTTTCAAGTGAATTTTCTGTTTTCACTCTATATTGTAGCTCTCTTTGGTATCAGAAATGGTCAGGCAGGAGTACTCGTTTTTCCCATTGGAAGAAAACCCACTTAAACCTACTTAAAGAAAATAGAGAGATCAAGAAACCGTATAAGTATAGCCAATGTTTGGCAATTATATCAACATTTACATTGTTAATTGAACCAAGCTCAAGGTCTTTTTCATTCCTTACAGTCACATATCAGACAAGTTTTTGATGGAAGATTAAAGCATATTAAAAACACTCATAGGCAACTTGGAACTTTACCATTGTTAATGCTATTTTATCAGCTTTCGGT